AAATTTAAAAGTCCATTCATTCATTTTCAAAATATTTTATTCGATTGCTTCTGAGGCAGAATCATGAGTTGCCTTCGCTTTTGCTGCTCCCGGTGGTGGCATCCAACTCTGAGGATAGCTCATCCAACTCTGAGGGTAGCTCTGAGGGGAGCTAAATATCCTCATTGTTCAATGAGCTAGATGAAAACAAAACGAGGCTGTAAGGTCAATCTCACAGCCTTAGTGGAGTAAAAATTAGAAGTCAATAATTCTCTTACCAACAAAGAGGACTTGCATTCAACAGGATTTTCAAAAGTGGTATCCTGTAAAAATTTTGGAAAATACCACCATAATGGAAAAAAAATAAAGTGGCATATAAATCAAATGTAGTGCTAAAAATTATAATTTTTCCATATGAATTTTGGAATCCTAAAATATTTTTATGTGTTTGTGGATTCATAAGGCATCAGAACTGGCTTTTTGCACTGAATATGAGTACAGAAGGCTTTCCTCTCCAATAGTGAATTAATAAAGGATAAGTAGGAAAAACGTTACGAAACGATGTGGTAACATTATAGACTCTGTATTAGGGCAAAAATTGTGAGATAGTAGAAGATCTGTAAATTTAAGCATGCACAATTTGACAGCGGATGGTCGTAGCATATTTTGTAAATTCAATAGCAAGCCCCACCACGCCCTTAAATGAAGGAAAGCAAGAAGACAATTTTTAATACGTACATGGCACCACACCCCTCTAAGACGCAGCAATGGGAGAAAAGCAGATTGGCGACCTGTGTGTGCAACATGAACCGAGTGAAACCATCGGGGAGGGGGTGGGGGGCGTTTCTTTTAAATGTCGCTTTTGCAGATAAACGAGCAGGGATCCTACCTCTTTTGACCGGAGATGTTGAAAAGCACGACCAAAGTTTTTGGCTTGGTCTCTTGCTTTCCACAACGAGATAAAGTCTGAAGCCTGTAACTCTCCCTGTCCCGCGGGAGCGTGCAAAGGGAGGGAAGATAAGCGGCGTGGGTGAGGGGTGGCGGCGCAGAACCCAGGAAGGGAGCAGAGGCGAGAGCCAGCCTCCGGCAGGAGGGCGTAGACCCCGGTGCCAGCCAGAACGGCTCCAGCCTTCCCGCGGCCAGAGAGCCAGCGGCGGGAGGGGACGGGCGGGACCTCCGCGGACAGCCCCGGGTGCGGACCAGCGGGCAGCGGCCGGCGAGACCCTCCCTGGATCCGCCCAGAGCTTACCGGACCCTGCGCGCCCCCGTCCCGGCTCCCGGCCGGCTCGGGGGAGAAGGCGCCCGAGGGGAGGCGCCGGACAGATCGCGTTTCGGAGGCGGCGCAGGTGTGTCAGGGGTGGGGGTCCGCTGGCATCTCAACACCTACTTGAGACTTTCAACTTTTTATAGTAAGAAGAATTGAAAAATAATTCACAGAGAATTGATTCCCATGATGCGTTCACCTATGTCCTGCTCAGAACACATCTAGGATCATTTCAGCGCTGATAGACTGTTCAAGGAGATGCAGCCTAACTCAAGAAAAATTCATCATGCTCCTCCTCTTTCCTTCTCCAGTTTTGTTCCCACATATGAACATTAAATGAAAATTTATGAAGTTCCTGCTGAGTGAAAATCACTGCTGGATAGGTGAATTCCAAGATGAAATAGATAGACTTTCTGGCCTGAAGTTGCTTACTGTTACCACTGAATATATGCCCATAAAATATTAAAATAGACCTAAATGCCTTTTCTGAGGTCTGGAACTCTCAAAGTGTTGTGAGCCTCCAATCTAATTAAAGAACTCACTCAAGTATAATGCAAAATAGAGGATGAAAAATGCCATACGAATGTATAGATAATGTTTTATGGGAGATTAGAATAGAGAAAGATTATTTCCAGCTTGTGCACTGTTAAAAGTCATTAGGAAAGAGGTAGAATTTGGAAAGCAAAGAAGAGATTGCATTGCAAAGAAGACATTCAATTGCAATGATTATTTCTCTGAAGCAAAATAAGTGTTCAAGCCCAATTTAATGAGCAATTAATTTTTAGCAATATTTTCCACATGTTCATAATCTAGTACCATTTGAAAAAACTTTCTGATGTGAAAAAAATGTGATTTAAATACCTGTCTCAAGTTCTGAAAGGCTTCCTCACATATTATAAAACAGGAGCCCTCCCTAATTTGAGTCAGGTTAGAGAAAGCCAAACATAGGTGGAATATGGATACCTTTACTACAACTACATTTGGGGAGTCAACCTAATGCTTGCTTAATCGCTTCACAGAAAGATTGAGGAAGGCAGTGATATCCAGTATCATCATAGGGCTCTTTGGTGCCAATAATCTATTGAGGTGCTTTTCGATTGTGAGACGACCAAGAAATTAGCTGATCCCAGCAGAAAAACAGAGCTCCTTCCTTACTTTTCAGCTGCGTTAATTTCTTCTCTACGTTTCAGAGTACTGCTAATTCCATCCACTGATCCCTTCTAGGGCCTGGTTTTCAGTCCTAGGCACTCAGGTAAGGCTATTCTCTAGACACAATATGCATGTGAAACAAAAAAAGAGAAAAGTAATAATGACTTCAAATATTAGGATCTGACTATGAAATATCAGATCTTTTAACTCTTGTATTCATGTAACCTTCCTACATTTTTCAAGTGAAAATATTTCCTACATTTTTTAAGAGACATCAGTGTTACGTGCTACGTTATCAATATTATTTTCTTATTGGCCATGGAAATGCTTAAATAATTGACTTGACTTGTTAAATCTATTTTATACATTGCATTTTAATTACATTTATAATTTTAAGAAACTTCACTTTTTAGAAAGATATAGACATGAATACCCTTGGTATTAATTAGTAGTAGATGTCCTTACTTCTGATAGCCCTTACATAATGTATCCCTCTCTATGAGTGCTGTAGATTTTTCACTTATATCTACAAATACAGAAGATATAACTTATTAAAAGTTCAATAGGAATAAGTCCTCATGTTATGAGAGAGTATAAAGCAATAGTTAGAGTGATGTGAAATATTATAACTCTGTCTTCTGGAATTATTCCTTGAAAAGATTAATTATGTATGCCTAATGAGATAACAGTGACAAGGTATAATTTAGAGATTATAAAGCTGAGAATTGAAATGCCTAGCATGTGCACGTGCACACACACACACACACACACACACACGTAACTGCTCTTTTGCAAATCTTCATCACATCAATTGTGTTGAATCCATTCTCTTAGGCTATACATTCTCATGCTAGCAAAATGAAAACTTGAAAGTAATATGTTGAAGAGATACTATGTTGAAGAGATTCCCATGTTGATTGCAGCATTATTTACAATAGCCAAGATATAGAATCAACCTAAGTGTCCATCAACAGATGAATAAAGAAAATGTGGTGTATATATACACAATTGAATAGTACTCAGCCATAATAAGAATGAAATCCTGTCATTGTGGTAACATGGATGAATCTAGAGGACAATATGCTAAGTGAAATAAGCAAGGCACAGAAAGACTAATATCCCACGTTCTCACTCATTTGTGGAGTCTGAAAAAGCTGATGTCACAAAAGTACAGAGTTATTAGTGACTCCGGAATGTATCAAGGAGGGGAGGATAGGAAGAGATTGGTCAATGACATAAAATTACAATTAGACAGGAGAAATAAGTTCTGGTGTTCTATAGCATAGTTGGGTGACTATAGTAAACAGTATTATAGTTTGTATTTCCAAATAACTAGAAGAGAGGATCCTGAGTTCTCACCACAAAGAAATAATGTTTCAGGAGACGGATATGCGAAAGCCAATGTACACATGTATCCAATCATTATGATGTACTCCATAGATGTGTGTACTTATTGTGTATCAATTAAAAACACAATTCAAAAATTGTCATGGGTTTGCTCTTTTTTTTTGCATTACAAAGTGACATCTATTTCTTGACTACATGCTAGGTGATTAATTATAAAATGGCTCTGTGCATTGAAGCATCTCTTTCAAGAGCTTTACAACCTGACTTTTGGGAAAGATACATTGTATCTTTTGAATGATTCAATAGTGAAATTTATTTCTGAGTTTACCATTTTGTGATTTCTGAATTTTTTCACTTTCAGCATTTCCACTAGTGTTTTATTTACTGGTTCCACAAATCAGTCAGTTTCATCAAATTTGCCAACTGCAAGCCTAAACCATTGGAAATTGGCATAATGAATGTTCTGAGTGAGAATATATATGTTATTAGGAATATTTTAAATATAAGAAAATGTGATACAAACCTGGCTGCCAAAATATGGCAAAAATGTAAACAAAAATTGATGTGTAAAAAATACCACTGTATTTAAAAGGGATAAAACTAATCAGATAGTATTTTAAAGCTGATGTCTTGATGGCACAATTTTAAATTGAAGTGCTATGGGGGATATTGTCTTACTGGTATTTGCAGTTTGGGCTCAAAAAACCAGAAACTATATCTTTAAGGGTGTTTAACAGAATAATTCTAAATATTATAGTTTTCTCTTTCCTTTTTGTTGTCCTGTGATTTTAACTTTGACATTCTTATGTGACAATTGAAAAAGTCTCTTCACTTTTGTGTATTCTTTCTAATGTGATCAGGAGAATTAAAATGAACATTTTCTTTCATAAAGCTGAGAGTTAATTCTGAAACGTTGTACCAGAATACTTTTATGAATGAAAGACTAGCCTTTGAACCCTAGGAGAGTCAACTCTACACCAACCCTGTCTATTAAAAAAAGTCTGTGCTTACAGATGTCTTGTGTGAGATGTGGCTTTACCAAAAGTATCTGAACTTCAAATTTCTCCTATCACTGCCAACTACCCATGGGTATTGGCAATATATTTGGTAGACTTATTTCTTCTGTAGGCATATGATGCCATGGCCAAAGTGAACTCTACATTTTTAAGAGAGGCTGCTAAATATGGCCAATCACAACAGAAAACTAGCATTTCTCCAATTTGGCAGTGGTTTCTGGATGGCACACCCAGACTTACTTCCTTAAGCAATGCTGATATATGGAAATGCCATGATAGAGGCTCAGAAGCTAACACTGAATTCAGCAGTGCAGAAAAACTCCAAATCATGTGGTTCTTCTTTGTCAATATTTTCACTAAGGCAGCATAAGATATTAAATCACCTGGAATTAGTTATGTGCCATTTCAGCAACCTTTTGTGCTCAGTCTGCTACAAGCTGCTTGTGCTGATTAGCAGTTTAAAAGTCTGCAGGGGAAGGAAATTTTCAGTAGCTTGATTTTCCCCCACCCTTTGGTCCTGTGTGCATTGGGGAAGAAATTACCTTCTGTGCAATTCCTGAATAATTTGGTTTGATTATTAATAGATTCATGCTGAAAAAAGAACAATAACAGAAAAAAAATTACCCATGGGGTTGCAGCTGTGCTCCCAGATACAAAACAGGGAAAGAAAACAGGTCTCTCCAAGCAAAGGGTATATGTGTATACGTGTGTGTGCATGTGTAGCTCTGATTCTAAGAAGCCATTGGTTCATTTATTCATGCATCAAATATTTATTGAGCTGCGAACAAATCCCAGGCACTGTGAGGAAGACAGATTTCCTGCCCTCCCAGAGTTGCCATTACTAAGAATGTTAGCCAATAAATAAATCTTTACGGGAAAGAAACAAAGGACTGTGATAGAAAAAAATGGGAGGAGAAACTTACTTTAGAAAGGATTATCTGAGAAGGTGCCTTTCACGCTGAGCCAGAAAGGGAAGAAGGCAAACAGGAAAAGAGCCAGAAGAGCAGAGTTCCCAGCAGAGGGGAAGCAAGTGGAGAGGCGGTGTGGAGGAATCAATTTGGCCCCATCTGGAATGGACAGAAGGCTAGAACCTGCAGTGCAGTGAGTGTGGGAGAAACCAGCTGGCACAAGGTGAGCTTAGGGCAGATCACATAAGGCCTTGTTCCAAAATTACAACTTTCTAATCTATCCCTAGGTGCTGTAAACTGCAAACCATAATCCTGTCTTAATACTGCAAACAAATCATAGTGGAACTAAGGGGAACTTAATTTACTGGTAAGAGTATTTTCCTTAATCAGTTGTTTTATGAACTAACATGTTATTCTGTTTGTGTTTTTAGTTTCCAGGTTAACTAAGGTCTCAGCTGTAAACCAAAAGTGAGAGGAGACATTAAGATTTTCATTCTTACCGGGTTGTCTTCTTCCTGAAGAGCAATGGAGCCGCTTTTACTTGGAAGAGGACTAATCGTATATCTAATGTTCCTCCTGTTAAAATTCTCAAAAGCAATTGAAATACCATCTTCAGGTAAAGTTAAAACATTCAGTGCCTATTAATGGGTGTGTTTTTAAGTACATATTTTAATATTTAGTTCAACAGGTTCCAACAATCATAAAACAGTCAAAAGTCCAAGTTGCCTTTCCCTTCGATGAGTATTTTCAAATTGAATGTGAAGCTAAAGGAAATCCAGAACCAACGTGAGTATTGTTTCAAACGAAGTGGTTCTTTATCAGGATTATTAAGTTCAGTTTTATGTTTTAGATTTTCGTGGACTAAGGATGGCAACCCTTTTTATTTCACTGACCATCGGATAATTCCATCGAACAATTCAGGAACATTCAGGATCCCAAACGAGGGGCACATATCTCACTTTCAAGGGAAATACCGCTGCTTTGCTTCAAATAAACTGGGAATCGCTATGTCAGAAGAAATAGAATTTATAGTTCCAAGTAAGTACTATAACGGGAATTTCATTTTACAAAAATAACACATTAAAATGATTTTTTACACCAGGTGTTCCAAAATTCCCAAAAGAAAAAATTGACCCTCTTGAAGTGGAGGAGGGAGATCCAATTGTCCTCCCATGCAATCCTCCCAAAGGCCTCCCACCTTTACACATTTATTGGATGAATATTGGTAAGTAATGCTCCGTTCCATCAAAAAAGGGGGCCCTTTTCAATGGCAAGATATCTCTTTTCAGAATTAGAACACATCGAACAAGATGAAAGAGTATACATGAGCCAAAAGGGAGATCTATACTTCGCAAACGTGGAAGAAAAGGACAGTCGCAATGACTACTGTTGCTTTGCTGCATTTCCAAGATTAAGGACTATTGTACAGAAAATGCCAATGAAACTAACAGTTAACAGTTGTAAGTCCACATAATTTATCGTTTCATCATGTTTGTGTTTTTTCCTTCCGTTTTTTTATTTCAGTAAAGCATGCTAATGACTCAAGTTCATCCACAGAAATTGGTTCCAAGGGTAAGTTGAACCCATGTGGAGTGTTGGCATTTAAAAATTCTGACTTTTCTTTTCTATTTTGTAGCAAATTCCATCAAGCAAAGAAAACCCAAACTGCTGTTGCCTCCCACTGAGAGTGGCAGTGAGTCTTCAATTACCATCCTCAAAGGGGAAATCTTGCTGCTTGAGTGTTTTGCTGAAGGCTTGTGAGTAACCTGACTCTCACTCATGACTTTGTAAAATGTTTATTTATTTAACTATTTTTTGCAGGCCAACTCCACAGGTTGATTGGAACAAAATTGGTGGTGACTTACCAAAGGGGAGAGAAACAAAAGAAAATTATGGCAAGACTTTGAAGATAGAGAATGTCTCCTACCAGGACAAAGGAAATTATCGCTGCACAGCCAGCAATTTCTTGGGAACAGCCACTCACGATTTTCACGTTATAGTAGAAGGTACCTTTCCCATGTTGGTCTATTTCTCTGCTCATCTCTCATGAGCTCTTCACTTTACATCCAGAGCCTCCTCGCTGGACAAAGAAGCCTCAGAGTGCTGTGTATAGCACCGGAAGCAATGGCATCTTGTTATGTGAGGCTGAAGGAGAACCTCAACCCACAATCAAGTGGAGAGTCAATGGCTCCCCAGTTGACAGTAAGTTTAAAAACCAATTGCAATGCAATGCTTTATCAAACTGACATTCTTTAATCTCTTTCAGATCATCCATTTGCTGGTGATGTTGTCTTCCCCAGGGAAATCAGTTTTACCAACCTTCAACCAAATCATACTGCTGTGTACCAGTGTGAAGCCTCAAATGTCCATGGAACTATCCTTGCCAATGCCAATATTGATGTTGTGGGTGAGTGTGCCTGGGAGCTGACTTAACATGCTTTTAAAACTGCGTTTATGTTATTTTCAAATAGATGTCCGTCCATTGATACAAACCAAAGATGGAGAAAATTACGCTACAGTGGTTGGGTACAGTGCTTTCTTACATTGCGAGTTCTTTGCTTCACCTGAGGCAGTCGTGTCCTGGTAAGCCGGTGGCTCATGGTTTTCTTAAGAGACTCAGATGGATGTACGCTTTCTTTGTCCATAGGCAGAAGGTGGAAGAAGTGAAACCCCTGGAGGGCAGGCGGTATCATATCTATGAAAATGGCACATTGCAGATCAACAGAACCACCGAAGAAGATGCTGGGTCTTACTCATGTTGGGTAGAAAATGCTATAGGAAAAACTGCAGTCACAGCCAATTTGGATATTAGAAGTATTTTTATTTCACTGTTACTTTGCATGAATTTCTAACTAATATCTTTGTTTGGTAAAAACAGATGCTACAAAACTTAGAGTTTCTCCTAAGAATCCTCGTATCCCCAAATTGCATATGCTTGAATTACATTGTGAAAGCAAATGTGACTCACATTTGAAACACAGTTTGAAGTTGTCCTGGAGTAAAGATGGAGAAGCCTTTGAAATTAATGGCACAGAAGATGGCAGGTAGGTAAACTATTATGATATGTCATAATATTTTCTCATCATGTACTCACTTTTTTTCTGATAGGATAATTATTGATGGAGCTAATTTGACCATATCTAATGTAACTTTAGAGGACCAAGGTATTTACTGCTGTTCAGCTCATACTGCTCTAGACAGTGCTGCCGATATAACTCAAGTAACTGTTCTTGGTAAGTGCACTAACTAATGAGAAATCTGTTCATTATCTACATTTTCCCTTCCTTTATTAATTAGATGTTCCGGATCCACCAGAAAACCTTCACTTGTCTGAAAGACAGAACAGGAGTGTTCGGCTGACCTGGGAAGCTGGAGCTGACCACAACAGCAATATTAGCGGTAGGAAGACTTGGGATAACTGTTTTCATTACTTCTAATATTTTTTCCCTGTTTATACTACCAGAGTATATTGTTGAATTTGAAGGAAACAAAGAAGAGCCTGGAAGGTGGGAGGAACTGACCAGAGTCCAAGGAAAGAAAACCACAGTTATCTTACCTTTGGCTCCATTTGTGAGATACCAGTTCAGGGTCATAGCCGTGAACGAAGTAGGGAGAAGTCAGCCTAGCCAGCCGTCAGACCATCATGAAACACCACCAGCAGGTATGCAGGTTCTCACATCAGGTTTCTAACAAGAAAAATAATGTTAATGTTTTTAATTTTTCAGCTCCAGATAGGAATCCACAAAACATAAGGGTTCAAGCCTCTCAACCCAAGGAAATGATTATAAAGTGGGAGGTGTGTATTTCTTAATACGTTATGTATTTCTTTCAGACTAAATGAGTCTTGCCTTCTGTTTTAGCCTTTGAAATCCATGGAGCAGAATGGACCAGGCCTAGAGTACAGAGTGACCTGGAAGCCACAGGGAGCCCCAGTGGAGTGGGAAGAAGAAACAGTCACAAACCACACATTGCGGGTGATGACGCCTGCTGTCTATGCCCCTTATGATGTCAAGGTCCAGGCTATCAATCAACTAGGATCTGGGCCTGACCCTCAGTCAGTGACTCTCTATTCTGGAGAAGACTGTAAGTGATGCACCTAAAACTGCTAAGCACGTTTGAAAACTAATCAATCTTCTATGATTAACAGATCCTGATACAGCTCCAGTGATCCATGGGGTGGACGTTATAAACAGTACATTAGTTAAAGTTACCTGGTCAACAGTTCCAAAGGACAGAGTACATGGACGTCTGAAAGGCTATCAGGTTTTTATCATCATGGTTTTTCCTCTTCTTGTGATATACTAAAAGATTTTGGTTTTCATTGCAGATAAATTGGTGGAAAACAAAAAGTCTGTTGGATGGAAGAACACATCCCAAAGAAGTGAACATTCTAAGATTTTCAGGACAAAGAAACTCTGGAATGGTTCCTTCCTTAGATGCCTTTAGTGAATTTCATTTAACAGTCTTAGCCTATAACTCTAAAGGAGCTGGTCCTGAAAGTGAGCCTTATATATTTCAAACACCAGAAGGAGGTGAGAGGATAATGATGTAGAGTCATGTCAAATGTGAGTTTATTTTTGGTCTTGTGTTTTCTAGTACCTGAACAGCCAACTTTTCTAAAGGTCATCAAAGTTGATAAAGACACTGCCACTTTATCTTGGGGACTACCTAAGAAATTAAATGGAAACTTAACTGGCTATCTTTTGCAATATCAGATAAGTAAGTAGAAATTTGAATTGGAGTTAACTTGTATTTGAGCTGTTGTTCATGTTTATTTTTTTAGTAAATGACACCTACGAGATTGGAGAATTAAATGATATTAACATTACAACTCCATCAAAGCCCAGCTGGCACCTCTCAAACCTGAATGCAACTACCAAGTACAAATTCTACTTGAGGGCTTGCACTTCACAGGGCTGTGGAAAACCGATCACGGAGGAAAGCTCCACCTTAGGAGAAGGGAGTAAGTACATGAGGCTTCTCTTTTTAATAGAGATTCACATGATTTAACTGTGTACATTTCTTAGGTAAAGGTATCGGGAAGATATCAGGAGTAAATCTTACTCAAAAGACTCACCCAATAGAGGTATTTGAGCCGGGAGCTGAACATATAGTTCGCCTAATGACTAAGAATTGGGGCGATAATGATAGCATTTTTCAAGATGTAATTGAGACAAGAGGGAGAGGTGAGAAATGAGATTATATTTGGGGAAGTCTTTTACAATGCTGTGACTTCTCTTTCTACCACAGAATATGCTGGTTTATATGATGACATCTCCACTCAAGGCTGGTTTATTGGACTGATGTGTGCGATTGCTCTTCTCACACTACTATTATTAACTGTTTGCTTTGTGAAGAGGAATAGAGGTGGAAAGTACTCAGGTAAAATTGTTTCTTAATGTGATTTTCAACTTATTACTTTTCCCACTTTTTTTCTCTTTTTTAGTTAAAGAAAAGGAAGATTTGCATCCAGACCCAGAAATTCAGTCAGTAAAAGATGAAACCTTTGGTGAATACAGGTAAACATAAGGTTCTGTTGTAAAATAAAACATGTTGAGCTATTTTTGTTTGTTTGTTTTCTAGTGACAGTGATGAAAAGCCTCTCAAAGGAAGCCTTCGGTCCCTTAATAGGGATATGCAGCCTACTGAAAGTGCTGACAGCTTAGTCGAATACGGAGAGGGAGACCATGGTCTCTTCAGTGAAGATGGATCATTTATTGGTGCCTACGCTGGATCTAAGGAGAAGGGATCTGTTGAAAGCAATGGAAGTTCTACAGCAACTTTTCCCCTTCGGGCATAAACACAACATATGTAAGCAACGCTACTGGTTCACCCCAACCTTCCATATTTATCTGTTCAAAGGAGCAAGAACTTTCATATAGGAATAGAAACATGCTGGCCGAAGATTTCATCCAGAAGTCAACATCCTGCAATTATGTTGAAAAGAGTAGTACTTTCTTCAAAATATAAAATGCCAAGCACTTCAGGCCTATGTTTTGCTTATATTGTTTTCAGGTGCTCAAAATGCAAAACACAAAACAAATCCTGCATTTAGATACACCTCAACTAAATCCAAAGTCCCCATTCAGTATATTCCATATTTGCCTGATTTTACTATTCGGTGTGTTTGCATAGATGTTGCTACTTGGTGGGTTTTTCTCCGTATGCACATTGGTATACAGTCTCTGAGAACTGGCTTGGTGACTTTGCTTCACTACAGGTTAAAAGACCATAAGCAAACTGGTTATTTAAAATGTAAAAAGGAATATGAAAGTCTTATTAAAACACTTCATTGAAAATATACAGTCTAAATTTATTATTTAAATTTTACTAGCAAAAGTCTTAGGTGAACAATCAACTAGTATTTGTTGAGCTCCTATTTGCCCAGAGATGGTCATATTTAAACAGAAGTATACGTTTTTCAGTTTCAACATGAATTTTTTTATTTCTGTCAGTTATGACATCCACAAGCATCACTTTTTGTGTCTGTTTTTTTTTTTTTTCTTGGACTAAATTCAACTGCATGGAAGCGGTGGTCAGAAGGTTGTTTTATACGAGAACAGGCAGAAAGTGCCCATTGTTCAGGATTCTAATAGCTACATCTACTTAATATCTTCATTTCTAAATTGACTGCTTTTACCTTTTTCTCATGTTTATATAATGGTATGCTTGCATATATTTCATGAATACATTGTACATATTATGTTAATATTTACACAATTTAAAATATAGATGTGTTTTATTTTGAAGTGAGAAAATGAACATTAACAGGCATGTTTGTACAGCTAGAATATATTAGTAAGATACTGTTTTTCGTCATTCCAGAGCTACAACTAATAACACGAGGTTCCAAAGCTGAAGACTTTGTATAAAGTATTTGGGTTTTGTTCTTGTATTGCTTTCTTTCAACAGTTTCAAAATAAAATATCATATAAATATTGAGGGAAATGTTTTCATATTTTTCAAAATAGGTTTTTATTGTTGAATGTACATCTACCCCAGCCCCTCAAAAGAAAAACTGTTTACATAGAAATTCCTACACATACGTTTGCGTATATGTTATTTTAAACATCTTTGTGGTGAGAATTTTTTCCCCGATATTCTCCTTCTGTCAAAGTCAGAACAAATTCAGGGAATTTATTTTCTGGCAGTTGTGCTCCAGTCCTTTTAAAATTGTACATGAACATGTTTTAGAAACAATATGGAGGATGATGCATACATGTCGGTCAAGTTCAGCGCTCGACATTTTATGGAAAGATTTTTTTAACCTTACCACGAAATACTTAACTACTGTTTAAGTGAATTGACTTATTTCACTTTAGTTTTTGAACTGTGATTATTGGTATACTGTTATATCCTCAACTTGGATTTATGGTAACCCCTTATAGTTCATGGAGACCAAAATTTGGGGTATTTATAATAGTCAGCGCAGGAATGCACATGGAATATCTACTTGTCCTTTTGAACCTCACGAGTCATCCAGAATGTATAGACAGGAAAAGCATGTCTTATTTAAAACTGTAATTTATGGGCTCAGGATCTGACCGCAGTCCCGGGAGTAAGCATTTCAAAGGGGGAAGGCAGTGTGGTCCCTACCCTGTGTGAATGTGAGGATGTAGACATCCATCAGTGCAACTCGAGCTCCATCCTCCTCCGATTTCTAAGGTTCCAGTTTTCTGGAGGGACAGTCATCATGTTTTGATTTATCTGGGAGAAAACTGTGGTGCACAGCTTGTGAGGAGGGCAAGGTTGTGACGTTCGAGCTTAGTTCTGGTGTTATTCTGTCTCCTCTTCTTTGTCATCAGCCAAAACGTGGTTTTTAAAGAGAGTCATGCAGGTTAGAAATAATGTCAAAAATATTTAGGAATTTAATAACCTTTAAGTCAGAAACTAAAACAAATACTGAAATATTAGCTCTTCCTACACTTCGTGTTCCCCTTTAGCTGCCTGAAAATCAAGATTGCTCCTGCTCAGATCTTCTGAGTGGCTAAAACTTATGGATATGAAAAATGAGATTGAATGATGACTATGCTTTGCTATCATTGTTACCTTTCCTCAATACTATTTGGCAACTACTGGGACTCTTCAGCACAAAAGGAATAGATCTATGATTGACCCTGATTTTAATTGTGAAATTATATGATTCATATATTTTATGAATCAGAATAACCTTCAAATAAAATAAATCTAAGTCGGTTAAAATGGATTTCATGATTTTCCCTCAGAAAATGAGTAACAGAGTCCACGGCGTGCAATGGTAATTATAAATTGGTGATGCTTGTTTGCAAATTGCCCACTCGTGATAAGTCAACAGCCAATATTTAAAACTTTGTTCGTTACTGGCTTTACCCTAACTTTCTCTAGTCTACTGTCAATATCATTTTAATGTAATTGATTGTATATAGTCTCAAGAATGGTTGGTGGGCATGAGTTCCTAGAGAACTGTCCAAGGGTTGGGAAAATCCAAATTCTCTTCCTGGTTCCAGCACTGATTTTGTACATAAACATTAGGCAGGTTGCTTAACCTTTTTATTTCAAACTCTCTCAACTCTAAAGTGCTAATAATAATCTCAGTTACCTTATCTTTGTCACAGGGTGTTCTTTTTTATGAAGAAAAATTTGAAAATGATAAAAGCTAAGATGCCTTCTAACTTCATAAGCAAACCTTTAACTAATTATGTATCTGAAAGTCACCCCCACATACCAACTCAACTTTTTTCCTGTGAACACATAAATATATTTTTATAGAAAAACAAATCTACATAAAATAAATCTACTGTTTAGTGAGCAGTATGATTTGTACATGCCATTGAAAATTATTAATCAGAAGAAAATTAAGCAGGGTCTTTGCTATACAAAAGTGTTTTCCACTAATTTTGCATGCGTATTTATAAGAAAAATGTGAATTTGGTGGTTTTATTCTATCGGTATAAAGGCATTGATATTTTAGATGCACCCGTGTTTGTAAAAATGTAGAGCACAATGGAATTATGCTGGAAGTCTCAAATAATATTTTTTTCCTATTTTATACTCATGGAAGAGATAAGCTAAAGAGGGGACAATAATGAGAAATGTTGGTGTGCTTTTCTAAGCATTTAAAACATAATTGCCAATTGAAACCCTAAATATGTTTACATACCATTAAGATATGATTCATGTAACAATGTTAAATTAATTATAATGGGATTGGGTTTGTTATCTGTGGTAGTATATATCCTAGTGTTCCTATAGTGAAATAAGTAGGGTTCAGCCAAAGCTTTCTTTGTTTTGTACCTTAAATTGTTCGATTACGTCATCAAAAGAGATGAAAGGTATGTAGAACAGGTTCACGTGATTACCTTTTTCTTTTGGCTTGGATTAATATTCATAGTAGAACTTTATAAAACGTGTTTGTATTGTAGGTGGTGTTTGTATTATGCTTATGACTATGTATGGTTTGAAAATATTTTCATTATACATGAAATTCAACTTTCCAAATAAAAGTTCTACTTCATGTAATCCAAAAATGTTTGTATTCTGTTCTATATAGTTAAGAAGA